GAGCCTGGACAACAAAACGTGCGTGCAGGAGATCACGGCCCACCGCAAGAAGCACGAGGAGGCCATCCACGCTGTTGCCTGCCACCCCAGCAAGGCCCTCATTGCCAGTGCTGGCGCTGATGCCCTGGCCAAGGTCTTCGTATGATGCCCACCTGGCCCTGCCCTGGCCGCCACGCTGGCTGGGGTGTAGGGCCGGGCAGGTGGGGCTGAGGTGAGGGCAGAAACCCCGCATTCTGAGTCTCTGCACGCCCATGCCTAGTACTGCCAGGTGTGCTGAGCCCCGCAGTCCAGTCAGGGGCGTCCTGTGAGAATCACTGGGGGAGCCCTGGGCATGCAGGGGAGGGGTTGAGGCCTTAGAGGCGCCCTAGAGGCGGCGGCTCAGTCTCCCCTCCCTTCTCTTTCCCGCAGGGGACTCCCAGCCTCGCTGGAGGTGCAGAGGCCTGGCCTCTGTCTGTTTGCCATGGAGCCTGGTGGTGCTAACGGCCCTTTCCCCAGGAATCCCTCCCCAACGGCTGCCTTCCCCAAGCATCCAGCCTGGGGATGGGCCCCTTTCAGGAATCACCCCCGAGGATGGCCTCGGGGTTTCCCCCTGTGCCCTGACAGCCGCTCCTGGTATCAGAGCTGCTTTCCAGAGGGCAGCACAGCCAGGGCCGGGTGTCTTTAGGGATCAGTTTTTCCAAGACTCCAGAAGGTGCCAGGTTCTCCCCTTGAGCTCCTGCTCCCCCATCCCCCATCCTCCCAGACCTGGGCAGGAGCTGTGCTGGGAGAAAGGGTGGCAGCCGGGAGCCTCAGAGCTGAGCCCCGGCCTGGCTGCCCCTCCCCTCCGGCCCTCTCCACTGCTTTCCAGACACTAACCAAGGCTTCCAGGCCAGGGATTGCCCAACACTCCTAGGGCAGCCCTCCCAGCGCCCCATGGGGTCGCCCATGGGTAGAGACGGCTTTCTTGTGCCCCTCCCTGGGGCATGGAGGGTGGAGTGGGCCTCGGGTCCCCCTGAACTCCCTGTATATCTGTATAAATAACGGGATTTTCATGGCGCCGCCCCACCCGCATTATCACTGTGTGATGGTCTCAGTCAGTCTCCTCCCTGTCTCCACTCTTTCCCTCTATTTATTTCACTCTCTTGTTTGGTTCTACCCTGCACCCTCGGTCCCCTTCCAGGTTCCTGTTTATAAGCCCCAACCCCTCTGTCCCCATCTTGTATGTGAAAACTTGTCTCAATAAACCCTTTGGAGTAAGATGGGTGACGGTGCCATCTGTTGAGGGCACTGGGGACTTTGGGGGAGGAGTGACCGGCTCTGCCTGGGTTGGGTGGAGTTTGGAGAGAGGGGATATGATGGGTTGGGGTTTTGTGGTAGGGCAGCAGGGGCCGGAGACGGGCCCAGAGCTTGGGTGGGGTGTGGGTGGAGAGAAGTGGAGGCACTGGACCGAATCTCCTTGTGCCCTTTCTGTCCCTAAGTGCTCCCTCCCCAGGGGTAGAGCCCTGGGGAGCAGATACTATGATGACAGTCCAGCTGAAGCCTCAGCCCCGCCTGGGATGTGTGAGGGTGGTGGCGAGGCCAAAGGGCTGGTGCCCAGAGGACGTAAACCCCCTTCCTGTTCCCATCCCAGGCCCACAAGGAGCAGGGAGGGAAAAGGCTGCACCTGCCAGTGGAGGATGATGGCTTTGGGGCGCAGGCTCCTCCATGCTGGGAGGAGGTGCCGCAGGTGCCCGAGCCCTCGTGGCTCATGTCCTGATGCGTCCCTCCTTTCCCTTCTCAGTGGTCCACGTCTACTGTACTGAGTGCTTTACATGGCATTTCACTGGGTCCACAGCCTTAAAAAGAGGGAGCAGGTGTCCACATGCTCCAGATGAGACGGAGGGGACCGCTGCTCCTGTCTCGAGGAGGCTTCCACCACCTACCAGCCAGGCGTCCTCGGTAATCCTAGCACCTCTGCCACAGGGCACTAATGCCCAGTTCCTGGGTTGTAAAGGGCTGTGCCCCAGTCCCCCAGCAGGCCCCAGTGAACATACGAGAAAGGATGGAGGCCGCTGTCTGGACACTCAGGACATGGCAGCGTTTTGCTGGGACAGTCATCTGCCCTTCAGGAAAAAGGGTGCAGGTGGGCAGGAGGCCCTTAGATGACGCCAAGGGTTTTCACTCCAGCCTCAGACTTCCTTCCTCAGCCCCAGCCCCCGGATGTGGTGACAGAATCGATACTGTACCGACCTCAGCTACCCCCAACGGCCGTACACCAGGAAGAGGGGCTCTTCTGGCAGCCCCCATCCTCAGCCAGCCCTGCCATTTCCAGTCCTGCCAGCATCCCAGCCAGACAGGTGGCCCTTCTCTTAGAGCTCAAACCTAGGCCAACCACCTCTTACTGAACTGCTGCGTTTCCAGGCACCAGTATACCATGGCATCGGCTCCCACCATCCCATGTGGGGTCAGTCCTATTACAGTCCCAACAGATGGAGGGACTGAGGCTCACAGAGAAGCCACTCACCCAAAGTCACATGGAGAGAAAGACACGCACACGTACTCCACATCCCCAGGAGACACACTCTGCATCTATGAAGTGGTATGGGTGTGCTGTCCTCCCTCGGGGCAGCCACCCTCCCCTTCCGCCCCCGGCCCCTCGGCAGGCTCCGCCCCTCTCTGACGTCGCCGAGGCCCGCGCCGATTGGTCGACTGCACTGTCGCTCCGGACACTTCCTCCTGGGCCGCCGCCGCCGCCGCCGACTTAAACTTTGGAGGGGGAAAAAGAGCTACTGGCGCCTGGCGACCCTCCCTGCCCCCCACCCAACCCCGCTCCGGCAACGCCCCCTTCCTCACGGCTCCCGACCGAACTTTTCTCCAACTTCTGCGACTCGTGAGATTCCCTTCTACCCACTCCGGCCCTCGGGACCCCTCTGCCCATCCCCTGGCCGGTCGGGTCCCTGCGAACCCCTTTATCTCTGGAATCCACTCGGTCCCCGACTCAGAGACTCCTGCCCTCCACCCCCAAGGTGAATTCCCCCGGGCCGCCTTCTGAGTGGGATCCTCTTCTTGGAGCACTGGATCCTGGGATTCCCTCTGCCCCCTTCTCAATCCCTCCTCTAGGGAAGGGGCCTTTGAATCGCGGGCTCTCCTGATCCCTGTGACCCCGACCTACTAGATTTCCTCTCAGGCTTCTTGGAATCTCAATCGCTGGGACCTCCAACCCACTACTTTTCTCCTTTCTGATCTTCTGGGAGCCCTGGATTCCGGGCCTCTGACCCACTATAGTGCCTTTCTCTCCTTCCCAGGACCCCGCCATCCTCAGGTCCCCTCCGCCTGCCA